CCCCACCTCTTAGCACTTCCTGTTTCCATTTCCTGTCTTTTCTCCTTGGCACTTGTCATCACAAAATAGACCATGTATTTTACTTACCTTATTTGTTGTTCAGTTCCTCAAGCTCCACAAATCATCACAGCAGGGATTTTCATTTGCTTTGTTCTTTTGCCATATTCCCAGTACCTGAAACAGCACCTGGCATAGAGTAGATACTCAATAAATATTTGTTAAGAAGAATAAAAGACTGACTGTGAGGGCACATAGCATGGAGGTTGAATATTTGGCCTGAAGTACAAAAGCCTGCATTTTAATCCCGGCTCTGCACACTTCTGTGACTCAGTTTACCTGTAACTTGGGATAATACACATCGCCTCCCATGGCTGTGGCAAGCATGCATCTGATTTCATTTAAACCCCTAAACCCACTGCCTGGCCTGTTTCAAAATCTCTGAGCTAAGTAAATGGCAGCTATTGTTACTCAGGGAGGCTCCTGATCGATTTGACATTACATTATGGCTTTGTAACAGGCAAATCAGCACCCACCGCTTTTGAGTCATAACTCACACACTTACTCCCCAAATTGTCAGTTTTGATCCCACCTCTGCCAGGACCCCTCCTTTCCTGAACCCACGTTCCCCCAAAGCAAATGGCCTGGGTCTTTTTGCAGTCAGCCCCTTTCAACACACATCTCCTCCTGTTTAAATCTCAGAAGGCCACCCTCCTAAATCTCAGGATGCCTGCCCTGGGGCCCCTTCCACACTCTCCCCCAGTGGAGCTAGGGAATTTGGGTGGGAAACAAAGGGGAGAACATAAGGTGAGCTGAGAGGGAGAGGGAGAAGAGAGCAGGCCAAGCCATACCCACCTGCCAGGTTCCTGTCTTTGCCTACTGATAAATAGGGGATACTAATGGCCAGATTTTCCATTCCCCCACCCCAGCACCCGCTGTCACTCAATTAAAAAAAGATAGAGGGAGAGAGCCTGGGGGAGGGGCAGGAGGCCTTGGCTATAAAGCCTGTGGCTAAGTGGGGAAAGCACGAAGCCTGGCCTGCTGGGTCCTTTTCCCGTCATCCCCAGCCAGATTTAGCTGCTGACAGCTGCTTGGGACTCTGCCGCCAGGGCCTGGCCCAGACCTGCCTGCCTCTCTCCTCTCCCTCAGTGACTCCTGAGCCACAGCCCCTCCATGGCCCAGAAGGAAGAGGCTGCTGTGGCCACTGAGGCTGCCTCCCAGAATGGGGAGGATCTGGAGAACCTGGACGACCCTGAGAAGCTGAAAGAGCTGATTGAGCTGCCGCCCTTTGAGATTGTCACAGGGTAAGCCTCAGATGTGGGTCAGGGTTCTGCTCCTTTCCTGTCCTTTTGTCTCCTTGACCTACAGAGAACGGCTGCCTGCCAACTTCTTTAAATTCCAGTTCCGGAATGTGGAGTACAGTTCCGGGAGGAACAAGACCTTCCTCTGCTATGTGGTTGAAGCACAGGGCAAGGGGGGCCAAGTGCAGGCATCTCGGGGATACCTAGAGGATGAGCATGCGGCTGCCCATGCAGAGGAAGCTTTCTTCAACACCATCCTGCCAGCCTTCGACCCAGCCCTGCGGTACAATGTCACCTGGTATGTGTCCTCCAGCCCCTGTGCAGCGTGTGCTGACCGCATTATCAAAACCCTTAGCAAGACCAAGAACCTGCGTCTGCTCATTCTGGTGGGTCGACTCTTCATGTGGGAGGAGCCGGAGATCCAGGCTGCTCTGAAGAAGCTGAAGGAGGCTGGCTGTAAACTGCGCATCATGAAGCCCCAGGACTTCGAATATGTCTGGCAGAATTTTGTGGAGCAAGAAGAGGGTGAATCCAAGGCCTTTCAGCCCTGGGAGGACATTCAGGAGAACTTCCTATACTACGAGGAGAAGTTGGCAGACATCCTGAAGTAGGGCAACTGGGCTTTGCCTCACGTGAGTTTTCCTGGTGCCATGGCACCAACACTAGTAACACATTTTCTTTGTTTGTTTTACCAAGGTATTCCTGCTGCCACCAAGAGACAGCAATGACATGTACAGCCATCTGGGACATGCCTGTCTTCCTAATACCATTTGGAGCTGGACAACATTTGACACCAACCAATCATACTGGACAAGGCCCTTAGAGGACTTGAAATATACTTCTCATGCTGTAGTTTATTTAGGCTGTGACTCTCTCTCTAATGCTGCTCTCGGGAAGGACGAAAGTGACCTGCAAGGAGAGAAATGCAACCATACATGGGCTCCAGTCAACTATGGGACTGAAGGTCCTAATTGCTCACCCAAGGGGGCTGCTTAACACAAACAGCCTCAGACCCGAGGTTTAGATTTCTGAAATATGCATTTTATGTTAAGTTGGGTATTTTTTTAAAAAAAGAAAAACAGCAACATTAATAAAAGAAGTGGTGTGTTTTTCCCGTGGCCAGATTTTTAAGAAACTTGAACATCTGGAAGTTGCCACAGACAAGCGAGCTAGTCCAGACACAGGGACACTCCAGGCTATGAACCAAGCCATGGTTAAACCAAGACTTGCCTAGACAATGCAGAATAACTCTCCCATACAGACTTCTTACGACAATCAAGTGAGGGCCTTTCCCTTCTCTGAAGGCAAGTAATAGGGCAGAAGGTGGAACAAAAAGCATGAGAAATCTAAGGTAGCCACATCCCAAATGCCAGTTAATAAGCAACTAGCTTCTTTATTAGAGAGGAGCGGGTGAAAAGTAGTAGTTTAATGTTCAGATATACAATCATTTAAAAGTATTCAATACATGGTGTTTGATGGTAATGGCAGGATGATGTCAAGTCTCTCTTTTTTTTTTTTT